AAGTTAAATATTAAAAGCTGAAAGAGCCAGTGTCTTTATAGAAAGGCTGGTATGTAACAAAAGCCCACCAAGAGTTTTGCCCAGGCCTTTCCTGGTCCTTGAAGCATGAGAAAATAAAGAAGGAATTCTTAACAGGACCTGTTCAAGATTAAACAAGTTTTTATTGGGGGTCTGAAGAAACTCCCCCAGACCTCCACAAACAAGTTTATCGGGGGTCTGAAGGAACTGCCCAAACCTTCATGATTTAGCAGGAGACAAGATAAGGGTAATCACCTCTGGCACCTGCAGCCATCTAGATTAAGTAAATTTACTTAAATAAAGACCTTCCTTAGGACTGATCTTAGTTATAGATTAGAAACAGTTAATCATTTACGTCTTTACACACATGCACACTTACATGTAGACAGATAGTTTAGAAGGTATATAAGCTCTGGAAAACTTTGTAATTTTGAATCGATTTGGCGATATTTTCCAGGCCTTTTCCCTGTACCCGGTTACCGAAATAAACTCTTCTTTCCCAGTTCATCATGAGAATAAGCAGCCCAACCCCTGGTTTGGCCCGGGAACACTTACAGAGGCTGTCTAAGACCCAGAAGACAGGGTCACTGTTTCTTCCACACAAACTTAGCTGCTCTTTGGAATTTTCTGGGGTGTTTTTATAAATACTAAGGCTTGTGCCTCATTTCCCCAGTGTCTGATTTCACCGACTTGGGGTGTACTCTAGGCACTGAGACTTGTAATAGCTGCCCCTGGTGACTCTAAGGTGCAGCAAATGTCAAAGACCAGGACTTGGTGACGCCAGGTCCCTGGCTGGGCTGCGGTCAAGACTGCATGACCTGCTGAAATCTCCCCAGACTGGTTAGCGCGGAAAGAGCACCTCCGGGTTACCCTTTCGTCCGGAAGCCCCGCCTTCGCCGTCGCCCCGCCTTTCCCCGGCTCGGCCACCCCTCCTTCCCGCCCAGCTGTGGCCCCGGATGACGCAAACCGGGAACAGCGGCTGAGCCTGCGCTTCGGAAGCATGGATGTGCGCCTGCGCTGCGCTAGGGCGCGGCGGGCGGTTTGAATTTTGCTTACAGAGTCCCGTCTCACCATCCTGGGCTTCCAACGGAGACTGCGGTATCCGCAGCTGGAGACCCAGCGGCGAGTAGCCTTTTGCTCCCGGACGGACTTGAGGTTGGAGTCTGTGTGTTGGGGACCCTGCCTTTGGAAGCGCCCGAGGTAGCTGCTTGGCAGCTGGGGGCCGCGGACCGTGTTACGAATATGTTTATGTTTTTTTCTTCAGAGGCTTAAAGGATGGCCTCGTCAGATCTGGAACAATTATGCTCTCATGTTAATGAAAAGATTGGCAATATTAAGAAAACCTTATCATTAAGAAACTGTGGTAAGTAAAACAGATTCCACTGACTTTGTATATTTGTTTTCTATTTTATTTTTGTTTATAACAGGCCAGGAACCTACCTTGAAAACTGTATTAAATAAAATAGGAGATGAGATCATTGTAATAAATGAACTTCTAAATAAATTGGAATTGGAAATTCAGTATCAAGAACAAACCAACAATTCACTCAAGGTAATGTTTCTCTAATGAGGAAGCAGTAAAAAGAGACTTATTTGTGAGCACTTTTAAATTTTAGGAACTCTGTGAATCTCTTGAAGAAGATTACAAAGACATAGAACATCTTAAAGAAAACGTTCCTTCCCATTTGCCTCAAGTAACAGTAACCCAGAGCTGGTAAGTGTATTTATAATTATTCTTGCTATCTGTGCCTGTATGTATGTACATCTGTATTCTGTAGTGTTAAGGGATCAGATCTTGATCCTGAAGAACCAATCAAAGTTGAAGAACCTGAACCCGTAAAGAAGCCTCCCAAAGAGCAAAGAAGTATTAAGGAAATGCCATTTATAACTTGTGATGAGTTCAATGGTGTTCCTTCGTAAGTATTTAAGATAAATAATGTTCAACCCCAAAACAATAATTAGCCATATACTTTTTTACAGGTACATGAAATCCCGCTTAACCTATAATCAAATTAATGATGTTATTAAAGAAATCAACAAGGCAGTAATTAGTAAATATAAAATCCTACATCAGCCAAAAAAGTCTATGAATTCTGTGACCAGAAATCTCTATCACAGATTTATTGATGAAGAAACGAAGGATACCAAAGGTAAAATGGCAGCATATATGTGTGTACATGTGATAAAAATTAGCACTAATATCTTTATTTTTAGGTCGTTATTTTATAGTGGAAGCTGACATAAAGGAGTTCACAACTTTGAAAGCTGACAAGAAGTTTCACGTGTTACTGAATATTTTACGACACTGCCGGAGGCTATCAGAGGTCCGAGGGGGAGGACTTACTCGTTATGTTATAACCTGAGTCCCTTGTGAACTTTTGAACATACCAACAGGGTATAGAGTATAGAGGCTATTTCTATAATTTTCTTATATATAATTTTTTTAACTTTTAATCTTTTTTGTTTCCTTTTTTTTTTTTTTGAGACAGGATCTTGCTTTGTCACCCAGGGGCTTGCTTTGTCACGCAGGCTAGAGTGCAGTGGCGCAAACATGGCTCACTGCAGCCTCAACCTCCCAGGCTCAAGTGATCCTCCCACCTCAGCCCCCTGAATGGCTGGGACTACAAGCGTGCGCCACCATGCCTGGCTAATTTTTGTATTTTTTGGAGAGATGGGGTTTCACCATGTTGCCTAGGCTGGTCTTGAGCTCCTGAGCTCAAACAATCCACCCTCCTCAGCCTCCCAAAGTGCTGGGATTACAGGCTTGAGCCACCACACCTGACCTATTCTTGTTTCTTATAAAAATAAAACTTTTTTGGATAAAGCTTATTTCTTGTTTTTTTCTTTTTCTTTTTTTTTTTTTTTGAGACAGTCTCGCTCTTTCACCCAGGCCGGACTGCAGCGGCGCTATCTCGGCTCACTGCAAACTCTGCCTCCCAGGTTCACGCCATCCTCCTGCCTCAGCCTCCTGAGTAGCTGGGACTACAGGCACCTGCCACCACGCCCAGCTAATTTTTTGTATTTTTAGTAGAGATGGGGTTTCACCGTGTTAGCCAGGATGGTCTCGATCTCCTGACCTCATGATCCGCCCACCTCGGCCTCCCAAAGTGCTGGGATTACAGGCGTGAGCCACCGCGCCCGGCCAACTTATATATTTTCAAGATTCACCTCCTCTCACCAAATATTTAACTACCTGCTGAATACGCCTCTGTACTAGGCACATAATGGAACTAAAAAATGCTCATGTCCAGTTTTTGTGTTGAGTGAACAATGCTGCAGACCCTAATAAGATTGGGTACAGATCGGCATGCGCCTGTAGTCCCAGCTACTCAGGAGAATTGCTTGAACCTAGGAGGTGGAGGTTGCAGTGAGCCGAGATCGTGCCACTGCACTCCAGTCTGGGCAACAGAGCGAGACTCCATCTCAGAAAAAAAGAAAAAAAGACTGGGTACAGATGTGATATTGGAAGAAAAAGATCAAGCTGATGAGGTTAGGATACCCAGGCCCTTTGGACTTAAAGATCACTAGTGTCTAAATTCCATCGATGGCATTTCAGTCTATAGGTAAACTTCCTGGAAGCTGGATTTGGAGACAGTTTATCATCTGATTATTGGGCTTTCGTATAGGTCCTTAGGGAGCAGCTTACCTGAAATGCATTTAGTGTACACCAGTCTGTAAACTTCAACCTGTAATGAAAGTGTAATAAATGTACATTGAGTTGATGTGATAATGTGATATAATAAGAAATATATATTTGATCTTCCTATCTAGTTCCTTGTTCAGAGCTCCTAAAACCCTTGTAATTTCCAAAGTGATGGAGTACATCTTTTGTTCTAGTATTTGGTCTTTGACCCCAGTTCCTGACACAAAGCTCCTAAATTCCTTTAAATTTCCCAGTGATAGGAGAATTTTTTGTTCTAATGAGGTCACTCTTGATGGGCACCTGGATAACTCAGGATGGGGGCTGCTCACAAAGACCACATCATGATTGGAAGTTTCAAACTTTCAGTCTCCCACCTCCAGAGAGGGGAGAGGGGCTGGAGATTTGTGTCAATAATCCATCAGGCCTATGTCAACAAGACATAATCCGTTAACTATGGAGTTCAGGGAGCTTCAGGGTTGGCAAACATTTTGATGTGCCAGGAAGGTGACGCACTCCAGCTTTATGAAGTCAGCAAGTCCTGTGCTCAGGATGCTTCTGGACCTTGCCCCAGGTACCCCTTCATGTGGCTGTTGTTCATCTGTATCCTTTGTAGTAGCCTTAAAATAAACTGTTAAACACAAGTAAAGCATTTCCCTGAGTTCTGTATTGCCGT